CCTCAGACTCCTGCCATCTTGGGTGTTCTATCACACCTCTGGGGAACCCCAGGCTTTCTAGAAATGTCAAAACACATAGTGTTTACCTGCATGCCAGGTGCAATCTTACACATATTCATCTAATCCTAACGACGATGTATACAATAGGTTCTATCTTCCTCACCTTAAAGGTGTGAGAAATGATGGCACAGAGAAGCTGGTTAACTTGCCCAAGGGCACACAGCGTGTAAGTGGCAGAGATAGAACTCAGGCAGTCTGGCTTCAGAGGCCATGTTCTTAACCTTTACACTATACTACTTCGTGACTCTACCCCAAAATGTGGAGTGAAGTTGAAATTTTGTGCCCCAGAACATGAGTTTCAGCCACTAGGGTCCCGCTCAGGGTCGGGTCTGATCACAGGGAAGGGTACGGGGAGCCAAACAGGTAATATCACGGGTAGCAGCCAAGTTCCCACCCTTGTGCCTAAACCCAGCTCAGGTCTTTCTGAAGCTAGGAGCACCGGAACTACGGAGGAGAAACAGCTCCGCGCTCTCACCAGCGGGCCCTCTTCCTCCTCCATATCTGAGGTCCCAGCCCGCAACACCAGTTCCCGGGCCGCAGCCGCCATGGTCGCAGCGGCGGCCATTCCCCGCAGCCTCACTTCCGGCAACTGTCAGTCCCGGCGAGTCCGTTCCCCGGAGTGGAGCTACAAGTCCCAAAGGGTCTTCCTCAGCGCGAAATCGTTCCCAGATATTTGAGTTAAGTTGTTTGACTCCAGCTGTCCCCTTTCAGCTCTAACCACTTCACCCAACTGCAAATGGAAATATGGAAGTCTGAAACACAAACTAGCCCCGGAACCTTCGCTGTTCTCTTACCTATGAACCTTACGAACTGTAAAGAAAGGCGCACCGGAAGTTGTGGTACCCAAGCCATACTCTCATAAATCCAGCCAGGTCGCGCTGAAACAGTTTCCGGAAGCACTTCTCCTAGATCGCACCGCCTCTTCCTCCTGGAAGCTATATAATGATATCGCGTCACTTCCGCTCTCTCTTCCACAGGAGGCCTACACGCCGCCGCTTGTGCTGCAGCCATGGTAAGACTGGAATCCGTGCCGTGATCCAGCGGTCTGATTTCTTCCCCCGTACTTTTTCAACTAGTCTCTAGTGATCCCTGAAAAGTTCCAGCATATTTTGCGAGTACTCAACACCAACATCGATGGGCGGCGGAAAATAGCCTTTGCCATCACTGCCATTAAGGTAAGTGAAGTAGGGTAAGGAATAGGGAATGTACACTAATTCCGAAACCCCTCACTTCATTCAGGGTGTGGGCCGAAGATATGCTCATGTGGTGTTGAGGAAAGCAGACATTGACCTCACCAAGAGGGCGGGAGAACTCACTGAGGATGAGGTGAGGACAAGGAAGGGGGCTGGGGGTGGGGTCCATCTAGATCTGACCTTGGTCTGCCTGCCAGGTGGAACGTGTGATCACCATTATGCAGAATCCACGCCAGTACAAGATCCCAGACTGGTTCTTGAACAGACAGAAGGATGTAAAGGATGGAAAATACAGCCAGGTGTGTACTGAAATGAGGGCAGGATTAGAGGAAAAACATCCCTTGCCCCCTCCTCTGAATCCAGGTCCTAGCCAATGGTCTGGACAACAAGCTCCGTGAAGACCTGGAGCGACTGAAGAAGATTCGGGCCCATAGAGGGCTGCGTCACTTCTGGGGGTGAGTGGGGGGTCTCATCTCCCTGCCTACCTATGACCTGTGACTCTTCTCTTTTTACCTGCAGCCTTCGTGTCCGAGGCCAGCACACCAAGACCACTGGCCGCCGTGGCCGCACCGTGGGTGTGTCCAAGAAGAAATAAGTCTGTAGGCCTTGTCTGTTAATAAATAGTTTATATACCTATGGCTTCCTGTCCTTTCTGTCCATTCTAATAGGGAA